GGGAATGAAGCTAGGTGTGATGGCTCGTGCCTGCAATCCCAGCACTATGGGAGGCCAAGGTGGGAGGATCACTTGAGCTTAGGAGTTTAAGACCAGCCTGGGCAACATAGTGAGACCTCATTTCTACTAAGATTAAAAAATTAGCAGGTGTAGTGGCATGCATCTGTGGTCCCAGCTACTTAGCATGCTGGGGCAGGAGGGCTGCTTGAGTCCAGGAGGTCAAGGCTACAGTGAGCCATAATTATGCCACTGCCCTCCAGCCTGGGTGACAGAGTGAGACCTTGTCTCAAAATAAAATAAAATAAACAAAAAATAAAAATAAAAAGGAATGAAATTTGTATACCTGCTACAACATGCCTGAAGCTTGAAAACATTATGCTTAGCAAAATAAGCCAGACACAGAAGGAAAAATATTGTATGATTCTACTTCTAGAGATACCTAGGGTAGGCAAATTTATACAGACAGAGAGTTAGAATAGAAGTCACCAAGAGCTTGGGGGAGAGAGAAGAAAGGGAGGTTATTGTTTAATGGATACAGAGTTTTTGTTGGACATGATTTTAAAAGCTTTAGGTATAGATGTGTGATGGTTACAAAACATTGTGAAATGCCACTGAATTGTACACTTAAGAATGGTTAAAATGATATATATTGTTATGTATATTTTATCACAACTTTATAAAAGGTCTGACCTTTTTGTGTAATGGTAATTGGTAAAAGCGACTGTGTGTCTGAGACGGGTTGATTGCTTTTTGGTTTGCAGGCTGCCGGCTCTCAGATCGGGATGATAGTCAATTCCTTCACTAACGTCACTGTGGCCATGATCATTGCCTTCTCCTTTAGCTGGAAGCTGAGCCTGGTCATCTTGTGCTTCTTCCCCTTCTTGGCTTTATCAGGAGCCACACAGACCAGGATGTTGACAGGATTTGCCTCTCGAGATAAGCAGGCCCTGGAGATGGTGGGACAGGTAATCTTGCAGATCTAATTTTCCCATTCCTCTTGTATTCCTAAGACTCTTTTTCAATCTTCAGATTACAAATGAAGCCCTCAGTAACATCCGCACTGTTGCTGGAATTGGAAAGGAGAGGCGGTTCATTGAAGCACTTGAGACTGAGCTGGAGAAGCCCTTCAAGACAGCCATTCAGAAAGCCAATATTTACGGATTCTGCTTTGCCTTTGCCCAGTGCATCATGTTTATTGCGAATTCTGCTTCCTACAGATATGGAGGTTACTTAATCTCCAATGAGGGGCTCCATTTCAGCTATGTGTTCAGGTGAGGAATATCTAGCCAAGGTGAGAAAAGATTGCTCTCTTCCTGTGTGTCTGTCTGGTTACAGGGTGATCTCTGCAGTTGTACTGAGTGCAACAGCTCTTGGAAGAGCCTTCTCTTACACCCCAAGTTATGCAAAAGCTAAAATATCAGCTGCACGCTTTTTTCAACTGCTGGACCGACAACCCCCAATCAGTGTATACAATACTGCAGGTGAAAAATGGGTAAGTGTTGGAATACTATGCAGCCATAAAAAAGCATCTCTAATTTTGATCCTCCCATCCACAGGACAACTTCCAGGGGAAGATTGATTTTGTTGATTGTAAATTTACATATCCTTCTCGACCTGACTCGCAAGTTCTGAATGGTCTCTCAGTGTCGATTAGTCCAGGGCAGACACTGGCGTTTGTTGGGAGCAGTGGATGTGGCAAAAGCACTAGCATTCAGCTGTTGGAACGTTTCTATGATCCTGATCAAGGGAAGGTGGTAAGCCACGCAACCTTTTTGAGAATTTTGCCACCTAATGACCTGTCATCTCCTCTATTGGCAGATGATAGATGGTCATGACAGCAAAAAAGTAAATGTCCAGTTCCTCCGCTCAAACATTGGAATTGTTTCCCAGGAACCAGTGTTGTTTGCCTGTAGCATAATGGACAATATCAAGTATGGAGACAACACCAAAGAAATTCCCATGGAAAGAGTCATAGCAGCTGCAAAACAGGCTCAGCTGCATGATTTTGTCATGTCACTCCCAGAGGTGAGTACGAAGTCAGAGCCATTCCCTATGAGCTATTTCTCAAACTTATCATACTTTTTTTCAGAAATATGAAACTAACGTTGGGTCCCAGGGGTCTCAACTCTCTAGAGGGGAGAAACAACGCATTGCTATTGCTCGGGCCATTGTACGAGATCCTAAAATCTTGCTACTAGATGAAGCCACTTCTGCCTTAGACACAGAAAGTGAAAAGGTAAGTGTTGAATTTCTAAAGTCTTAGATCATCTTTGCATCAACTTTCCATCTTCTCTTTGCAGACGGTGCAGGTTGCTCTAGACAAAGCCAGAGAGGGTCGGACCTGCATTGTCATTGCCCATCGCTTGTCCACCATCCAGAACGCGGATATCATTGCTGTCATGGCACAGGGGGTGGTGATTGAAAAGGGGACCCATGAAGAACTGATGGCCCAAAAAGGAGCCTACTACAAACTAGTCACCACTGGATCCCCCATCAGTTGACCCAATGCAAGAATCTCAGACACACATGACGCACCAGTTACAGGGGTTGTTTTTAAAGAAAAAAACAATCCCAGCAGGAGGGATTGCTGGGATTGTTTTTTCTTTAAAGAAGAATGTTAATATTTTACTTTTACAGTCATTTTCCTACATCGGAATCCAAGCTAATTTCTAATGGCCTTCCATAATAATTCTGCTTTAGATGTGTATACAGAAAATGAAAGAAACTAGGGTCCATATGAGGGAAAACCCAATGTCAAGTGGCAGCTCAGCCACCACTCAGTGCTTCTCTGTGCAGGAGCCAGTCCTGATTAATATGTGGGAATTAGTGAGACATCAGGGAGTAAGTGACACTTTGAACTCCTCAAGGGCAGAGAACTGTCTTTCATTTTTGAACCCTCGGTGTACACAGAGGCGGGTCTATAACAGGCAATCAACAAACGTTTCTTGAGCTAGACCAAGGTCAGATTTGAAAAGAACAGAAGGACTGAAGACCAGCTGTGTTTCTTAACTAAATTTGTCTTTCAAGTGAAACCAGCTTCCTTCATCTCTAAGGCTAAGGATAGGGAAAGGGTGGATGCTCTCAGGCTGAGGGAGGCAGAAAGGGAAAGTATTAGCATGAGCTTTCCAGTTAGGGCTGTTGATTTATGCTTTAACTTCAGAGTGAGTGTAGGGGTGGTGATGCTACCATTACTGTGAGGACCTACCAGTGTGGCTGGAGCAGGGACTCTCTCCCAGGCCTTTTACTCCTCAGCACCTCCCTGCATACTGATTGTTGTTTTTAGTTTCTGTGAAATTATATTCATGAAATGAAAATAGCGCATTTTACTTTGCTGTAGTTTCATAAGGTTTTATACAAAAAAGCAAGTAAATATGGCAGAAAAGCACTCATTTGCCCCTGCTCCCTCAAAACACCACAGAATGACATAGAACTAAAGGCGGCAGGAATCTACAAGAATGAAGAAAACACAGTGATGCCACCTGCAAAATCTTGGGAGCCAGAAAGCAAATGGACAATTGATAATAGAGTTACAAGATGAGAGAAAACAAAAATGTAACCTGTTAGTTGGGGGAGCCTAGAAACATCCTGTTTTGTACCACAGACCCCTAGAAAGTTTCAAGATGTAAAAACACTGGATCCTTCTGGAAGGAGGAGACAAGGGGACAGAGGGACTGAAGACAGAAGAATGGACCAAAAGCCTGTATGGAAACAGAATTGCAGAGCCCCGCCTGCAGCAGGATGGCTGCCTTTCCCCAGTTCCAGCGAGAAACTGCATACTCCCTCTCTGAGGAGGCTCACAGGGAGGTTTGCACTTAGAGACACAAGATGAAGTTGAAGGGGCAGCTAACATACAAGAGACAGGGGGATTGAATGTAAAGCTGTGTATGAACAGAAGAACTCCCAGCCCCTCTCTTCTGGCAGGAGATTGAAGAATGATTTTCTGGGGAAATTGGCCAATCTTAGAAAAGAGGTCGGGCCAGGCGCTGTGGCTCACTCCTGTAATCCCAGCACTTTGGGAGGCCAAGGCGGGCGGATCATGAGGTCGAGAGATTGAGACCATCCTGGCTAACATGGTGAAACCCCGTCTCTACTAAAAATACAAAAAAATTAGCCGGGCGTGGTGGCGGGCGCCTGTAGTCCCAGCTACTCAGGAGGCTGAGGCAGGAGAATGGCGTGAACCCGGGAGGTGGAGCTTGCAGTGAGCCGAGATCGCGCCACTGCACTCCAGCCTGGGCGACAGAGCGAAAAAAAAAAAAAAAGAAAAAGAAAAAGAAAAGAGGTCAAGGACTCCGTCCTTGGAATCCTAAGAAAATTTTCCAGCCGTATTACCCTTCTATGAAGCCCACCTGTCAACCAACAAGCACCCACTCGATCAGAGCTTCCCCAGGCTTTTTGGTGTCTCCTCCTTGCATGGGAATTGACTTCCAAGGACCACCAGACACTGAGGAAGTATTTTAACATATAAAGCAAAAGCAACAATAGGGCAGCTGGAGAAAGGAAATTAGAAGTAACAGAGCCAATGCAGTGATTAGAAAAACACTCAAAAAATGGTAATAAATGTGTTCAATGGGTCAAGAGAACATATTTCCATCTATTTAAATAAAAACAGGAATCAATAAAAGTGAACATACAAAAAAGAGCTCTTGTCACAGAAATGAAAACCTTGGGAGCAGGACTGCACCCACGGTTCCCACCAACCTATCCTGCCATCATGTTTTCTCCCTACTCCAGCTTCCTCCCAAGCTCACTCTACGTAGATGGTTTTTCTTCCCTTAGCCAACAAACGAAATTCTGCCTATAAATTAAGCCAGGACACTAGGATATGGAGGTATATTATTTATGTCTCTTTTCCAGTGTTTCCTGGTATATAACAGCAAAGATGGTTTAGCAAGTTAACTGGTCAGGCCAGAATTCTTGATGGTTGCCAAGTCAGGAGGCAGACGGTGAAGGAATGCATTCTGGTTATGAAAAATGGCAATGACGAGTAAGTTGCAGAGTAAAGATGCCTTTTAGAGGAAATTAAGGTTTGCAATAAATGCATGCTAATCCTCTAATTTTGATGAAAGACTAAAGCTCTTGTTTTGGTTTGCATTTCAAAGAGCAAGAGCATAGGCTCTTGTGCTGGGAGGTGGCCAGTTTCCTGGAAAGGAATTTATGGAGTCTGAAAGAGGAATTAGTACAAATTATATTTTCAAATAAGATACTTGAAAGTTATTGATGACAGGGAAAAGATTGTCTAAAGAGGGCTTGAAATTGGGGAAATAATTGAGGCTCAGTGACAAAGGAGAAGATTACAACTTCAAAAATGAATAAATAAATAACATTGCATGTTTATTTTACAACACCAGGGGGCGATGATGTCTACGTTTTTATT